TATCGGCCACTCGCCCGCCCAGGGCAGGCTCCCCAGGAAACCCAGGGCACGTGAGTGGAGAGCTTGGGAGCTGAGCTCTTCCTCAGCCGCTGGGATGGGCAGAGAGACCAGAAGCCATGGGTTTGCACTAGCAGGGTGCAGCTATTTTTAAGTGACATGTCTCAGCTATTTCAAGGTTTGAATTTTTATTTTACTTATTTTTTTCTGTACTTTCTCATGACTCACATCTTTCAAAATTGTGTCTCAGGCATTTTTAATGCTGAAATCATCTCAACTTCACAGCTGGTCAAAAAATGTCTAAGAGCAAATCAGCTCTTTATCATCCAAATACAAAAAGGTACATATTAGAGTTGTCAACTTTCTACTGCTGGAAGAAAACTCCACGTTAGTATTTTTCCATTAAAAAATTAACACAGCATTCTGTTTAGGAAATGTGTGTATATTTCCTAAAATACACATCTGAAAGACTTTAAATTGCTATTGCACAGATGCCTTGAGCCCCAGCAGGTCCCGAGGGGCCGAGTGCCCCTGGAGGCCCAGCACCCCACTCTTGCACCTGCACCAGCTCTCCTGGCGGGGAGCAGGTCCCGAGGGGCCGAGTGCACCTGGAGGCCCAGCACCCCAGTCCTCTGCCTGCACCAGCTCTCCTGGGGGGGAGGGGGAAGGGGGGAGCCCACGCAGGTCTCTGAACCACGCCTCAGGCTGCAGCAGCCGCATTACTCATACTCAGCGGACAAAGGATCACTCAGCATTCAATCTCACCACTTCAAAACATTACAGAGGGAAAACGACACCTAGAAGTAGGAGTGAGATTCGCTGAAGTTCCCTTCTGAGGAAGACCCACCCCTCCGCCTGGAGAGCCGGGGCTGGCGGTGCCTGAGGACCCCTTCGGCCTGGACAGCCCACGCGGGCTTGGGGGGCCTCGCTCTGCCCTCATGGGGCGGCCATCGGTTCCCGAAGCGGCGAGTGAAAATTCAAATGGCCAGTAGGGGGCGCACTCGGAAGTGGCCGCCCCGCATGAGGCAGTTCAGCGGCCCCGAGAGTCCGGGGAGGGAGGTTTATTCTCCGCCTGCACGAGACTGTGAAATCCGCAACCATGAGCAGGAGAGGCGGCCCTGGTGGGGAAGAGGCCACCAACATCTGGACGGCAGGTAAGTTCCGACGCTTCTGCAGCGAGCGCGGGGGCTCCCAGGGCGGGTCTCTTCCTCTCTCTAGCCCTGCTCAGGCATTCGGCAGGTCCAGCAGAGGTACACCTCCTGCAGCGGGTTCCAAGTGCACCTCCAGCCTGATGGGCCTGACCAAGGAGGCTTCCAGGAGCACAGAAGGGGCTGCAACCCAGGTAGGACTCAGCCTCGGCCTGGCGGTGCCATATGAGACTTCATCCTCTCCTGTTGCTTCTCCAGGTACCCAGAGAGTGAGCAGCTCCACGCGGGACTGTGCACGGTGGCCGACACCCGCAGGGACGCCCGCCGGACGAGCACGCGGAGGGCCCTCGCCTCCACGGATGCACCATGCCGGTGTGAGGAGCATCTGTTCTTCCCACTCTCTGCAGTTAACAAACCCAACCCAAACCACCACAGGTGCTCCTCCTGGGGAGTTTCCTGTCTGACAAATGCCAGGCTCACTTCAAGGAGAATCACGCTTCTTTCTAAAGATGGATTCACCATTTAAAACAGAGCTCTGGGAGCCTTTCGGCAAATCTTGAAAGCTGCACGGTGCAGAGACATGGATGTGACTTCCCAAGCCCGGGGCGTGGGCCTGGAGATGTACCCAGGCACCGCGCAGCCTGCGGCCCCCAACACCACCTCCCCCGAGCTCAACCTGTCCCACCCGCTCCTGGGCACCGCCCTGGCCAATGGGACAGGTGAGCTCTCGGAGCACCAGCAGTACGTGATCGGCCTGTTCCTCTCGTGCCTCTACACCATCTTCCTCTTCCCCATCGGCTTTGTGGGCAACATCCTGATCCTGGTGGTGAACATCAGCTTCCGCGAGAAGATGACCATCCCCGACCTGTACTTCATCAACCTGGCGGTGGCGGACCTCATCCTGGTGGCCGACTCCCTCATTGAGGTGTTCAACCTGCACGAGCGGTACTACGACATCGCCGTCCTGTGCACCTTCATGTCGCTCTTCCTGCAGGTCAACATGTACAGCAGCGTCTTCTTCCTCACCTGGATGAGCTTCGACCGCTACATCGCCCTGGCCAGGGCCATGCGCTGCAGCCTGTTCCGCACCAAGCACCACGCCCGGCTGAGCTGTGGCCTCATCTGGATGGCATCCGTGTCAGCCACGCTGGTGCCCTTCACCGCCGTGCACCTGCAGCACACCGACGAGGCCTGCTTCTGTTTCGCGGATGTCCGGGAGGTGCAGTGGCTCGAGGTCACGCTGGGCTTCATCGTGCCCTTCGCCATCATCGGCCTGTGCTACTCCCTCATTGTCCGGGTGCTGGTCAGGGCGCACCGGCACCGTGGGCTGCGGCCCCGGCGGCAGAAGGCGCTCCGCATGATCCTCGCGGTGGTGCTGGTCTTCTTCGTCTGCTGGCTGCCGGAGAACGTCTTCATCAGCGTGCACCTCCTGCAGCGGACGCAGCCTGGGGCCGCTCCCTGCAAGCAGTCTTTCCGCCATGCCCACCCCCTCACGGGCCACATTGTCAACCTCGCCGCCTTCTCCAACAGCTGCCTAAACCCCCTCATCTACAGCTTTCTCGGGGAGACCTTCAGGGACAAGCTGAGGCTGTACATTGAGCAGAAAACAAATTTGCCGGCCCTGAACCGCTTCTGTCACGCTGCCCTGAAGGCCGTCATTCCAGACAGCACCGAGCAGTCGGATGTGAGGTTCAGCAGTGCCGTGTAGACAGCCTTGGCCGCATAGGCCCAGCCAGGGTGTGACTCGGGAGCTGCACACACCTGGGTGGACACAAGGCACGGCCACGTCATGTCTCTAAACTGCGGTCAGATGTGGCTTCTGGCTCCTCGGGGCCTCGCGAGGGTCACGCTTGCCTGGTCACCCTGGGGCTGCTTAGGAAACCTCACGACTGGTCACCTTGCACTCCTCACACAGAATTGCTACAATCCCAAAGCGCTCGCCCCGCAGGGTCCAAAGGCCAGCGGTGACCAGCCTGTCACCCAGCTCCTCCCCGCCAACCCTGCCTGCCGCTGCACCTGCCTGCCGCTGCAGGAAACATTTCTGACACCGTCGACCAGGAAAGCCACACGGAGAGGCCACTGTGGGTGAAGCGCCTCAGTTACACAGGAACCCTAAAGCAAATCTGCCACCGTGGGGGAACTGACGCTGGAGATGCAAGGTGCTGGTGGGTCTGAGCTGGACGTCGCGGTGTGTCCTCTGTGCCCACGGTCTGAGCTAGCTAGCGCACCGCCGAGTTAAAGAGGAGAAGGAAAACATGCTGCTCTGGTGCACGCCTGAGCGTCCTCCATCTTCCAGGATGGCAGCAATGGCGCTGTGCGGCCTCACCAGGCCCACGAGGAGCAGCAGCGCTCGGCCCGGAGCAGCAGGAAGGCCCCTCTGTGGAGCGCCCGCCGTCTGCTCCGGGGTGGTTCAGTCACTGCTTGTTGACATCAACATGGCAATTGCACTCATGTGGACTGGGACCGTGCGAGCTGCCGTGTGGGTTAGTCGGGTGCCAGGACAATGAAATACTCCAGCACCTGTGGCTGACGAATTTGTTTCTACAGAAATAACAGCTGGGGACAACTGCGGTGATGATGTAAAAACCTTCCCATAAAATGTAAGAAAAGCTGATGAGGCTGGTGACGTTCAGCCTTTGTCAATAAACCTGTCATGTGCGGATCCTTCCGGAGGCTCTGTCTTGGGGGTCTGCC